TGAGACTATGAAACCAAAGATTTACCCACGACTTGGTCAGCTGCCCCAGGAGCCAGAAAATACAGCCTAGCTGAGATCTGAAGAAGGAAGGGAAAACTGCAGGATAAAGAAGAGCATTTGAAAAGGCTTCTACGGTAGAACGCGGCAAGAGCCTTCAAGAAACTGAGGGCCCAAGTGAGTGCCGCCCGCAGAGTGAAGAGGAGGACAGCTGCTGCCCCGAGGGGAGAGGGCCCCCTCTGCGAGCCCGGGGTGGCCGATTCAGGATCTGAGGCTTCAGCCTGAGAACTAAAGAGGACGAGAAGAACACACCTGTTGTGGCGGGCTTTTTCGGGGAGGACGCGGGTTGGGAGATTAACTGGACCGGACTAGACCTTTAAAAAATAACTACTATGGCTGCAGTGTGTTAAAGACCGAGGAGAAACCTGAGAAAGAACTTATCTCCAGTTTCTCCTCACAGACCCTCAGGGTCAGGGAAGACCCTACACTATTTTTACACAGCCTGGGCTTGCCAAAAAGTTTTTCTCAGGTATAAACCAACTAGGGGAGCGTGTCCTTCTCACCTCGTCAATGACCTCGTCCTCTTCATCCTTTTCCTTGTCACTGTCATCATCGTCTTCATCCTCATTTTCGACTTCTTTTTCCTCTTCCTCGTCGCGCTGGACTGGGGGATCCGGCGGCTGCGGAACCCCACTTTCCACGGCACGCCGCTTAGACCTGGACGCCATGTTGCCGCTCACACTGCGCCTGCGCAGCTTCCCCTTGCCTGACCTTCCGGACCAGCCCATAGTAGCCAAGGGGGTGAGGAACTACGAAGAAGCTCGGCGCTGAGTGCACGTCAACCCCAATGCCCCTGCTGGATTCCGCAGCCATGACCCCTTACAGTCACGTCCAGCTTGCGGTCCCATCTTGCTTTTTTCTTCCGCTTTCCACCCTCCATCACTCCTCCCAAAGCTTCCCCTCCCCTTCCCGTAGTGGTTCAACCCATCTAACCTCTGGCCTCATTCCGTGGCCTGGATGGCGGTGCGCATGCGCGAGCGCCTAGCTGCGCGCAGCCACCCACGCGACCCCAGTCTGAGGTGCGGGGTCCTGGGGCCCGGCGCGGGTGGCCGCCGCGGCCCCTCGGGCTGCGTGGGGAGGGGGCTTCCGCCCCTGTTGTCATTGCTCCTGCAGCCTTTTCGCTGGGACTGCGCGACACCGCCCCCCGACCGGGTGCCCGCTGTGTGCCAGGCCGGGTGCTGGGCACGGTCCCGCGAGGTAGGTGTCGCCGCCCGCTGTACCGGTACGGATAATTAAGATCTGTTTCCTTGCTCTGTCGCAGTGCCCTATAAGGACTGCCAGGCAATAATGAAGGTTCTTTTACTGAAGGATGCGAAGGAAGATGACTGTGGCCAGGATCCGTATATCAGGGTAAGTGGCCTGAGACTCCTTATCCCACAGTGAGCCAATCCAGAACTATATTCTTTCATTTCAGGAATTAGGATTATATGGACTTGAAGCCACTTTGATCCCTGTTTTATCGTTTGAGTTTTTGTCTCTTCCCAGTTTCTCTGAGAAGGTAAGGCCTGTTGTGACTGAGCACCATGTTAGATAAAATGTCTTTATTGCTTTTTGGTGTGCAGCTTTCTCATCCTGAAGATTACGGGGGACTCATTTTTACCAGCCCCAGAGCAGTGGAAGCAGCAGAGTTATGTTTGGAGCAAAACAATAAAACTGAAGGTGAGGGTGGGTCTGCTGTGGATTCCACTGGATTGCAATTCACATATCATTTCATGTTTTACAGTCTGGGAAAGGTCTCTGAAAGAAAAATGGAATGCCAAGTCAGTGTATGTGGTTGGAAATGCTACTGCTTCTCTAGGTAAGGAGTCAAGGTAAAAATAAAACAACAAAGTTAAGAAATACATTTCTTTGTGGTTTTCCAGTGAGTAAAATTGGCCTGGATACAGAAGGAGAAACCTGTGGAAATGCAGAAAAGCTTGCAGAATATATTTGTTCCAGTAAGTAGAAAAACATCACTCCAAATGAAGCCAGTTTTCACAAAGCCTGGTTATTTATTCACAGGGGAGTCCTCAGCACTGCCTCTTCTATTTCCCTGTGGAAACCTCAAAAGAGAAATCCTGCCAAAAGCGCTCAAGGACAAAGGCGAGTAGAATGCTTTGACTGCATCCCTTACCGTAAAGTCTTTCCTGCTTTTGATTGTGCCCAGGGATTGCCATGGAAAGCATAACTGTGTATCAGACAGTTGCACACCCAGGAATCCAAGGGAACCTGAACAGCTACTATTCCCAGCAGGTACGTGGCGTTTGGGGGCGGTTCTGGCAGGGCAAGGACTGATCTTGTTTTCTGTTCCCCACAGGGGGTTCCAGCCAGCATCACATTTTTTAGTCCCTCTGGCCTCACATACAGTCTCAAGCACATTCAGGAGTTATCTGGTGACAATATCGATCAAATTAAGGTAAGTTATTCAATGAGCTTTTGGTCTTTTTCACAAATAACCACAACTCTTGTGTCTGTAATAGAAACACCCTTGAACTGGCTCCAGAGGGACTGAGGAGAGGGTGCAGGATGTGACCCAGAGCCCAAGGACAGACACTGCCACTCACTGCAGTCAGGAAGAGCAAAAGGCTTCACCTGCCTTCTCACAGGTGCATCTCATGTGGGGAGTATGCACCGCTCTCCCAGTTTTAAAGATGGAGCACGGGGCTCAGAGACATCATATGGCCTGTCTGTAGGTCACACTGCTGAGAAGGAAGAGCTGCAGTTGAACCTGGGAAGACTGATTCCACATTGTCAGCCATGGTGATGCCTTGCCATGGTCTCAGGAGCTGCTGAGCAGTTGATGCACTTCTGGGCAGTAACTGATACAATTCTCACACCAGTCCAGTGGTGGGTATCCAGAAAAAGAGGTCAGTGTTCCTCATTACAGGTGAGGACACTGAGGGCTAGAGAGGTGAAACAACTTGCCAAAGTCATGTTTTGAGTTCCTAGAAGGCCCAGGACTCACACAGGTCACCGAGGAAGAAAAACAATATCTGAATCTTGTGGTTAGAAAGATTAGAGAGAGGCCGGGCGCTGTGGCTCCCACCTGGAATCCCAGCACTTTGGGAGGCCTCAGGCGGATCACCTGAGGTCAGGTGTTCCAGACCAGCCTGTCCAATATGATGAAAACCCCGTCTTTACTAAAAATATAAAAATTAGCTGGGCATGGTGGCATGCGCCTATAATCCCAGCTACATGGGAGGCTGAGACAGGAGAATCGCTTGAACCCTGGAGACTGAGGTTGCAGTGAGCCGAGATCGCGCCACGGCACTCCAGCCTGGGTGACAAGAGTGAAACTCCGTACCTGCCCCATAAAAGAAAAAAAGAAAGAAAAAGAAAAATTAAAGAGATAGGACCCATAAAGTGCTTAGCATGGCAACTGGTCCATATGACCAGCGCTTACGTCATATTGCAGGTCAGGATGGGTCACGGTGCTGGTCCTGCTCTGGTTCTTGTCCCTCTGTGCCCTGCTGCCTCTCCCCTGGGCCTGTAGGAGGAGTCCCCACCTCCACCCCACCCACCCACCCCCAAGTCACACAATGCTGTGAGATGCCTGGTGGTATAAGCCTAACACAGTTTTCCCCAAGCTTCTTAGTGTTTGCCTAGAGGAAGAACAAAAGATTTATACTCTATCTTCTTTCAAAGTGAGCATATTTAAAAGCACAAATGGATACTCAGCATCTGAACCAAGAACTCAGGCCTTTCTGAATAGACTGCTGCCTGCATTGTCCACACCCATGGCAGCTGGGGGCTGAGTGCGTGTTCCTATCCTGTATCTGTCACACCCATTTCTGCAGCCCTCCAGACACTCTGAGGAGCTCTCAGTAGCCCCCTCGCCTCTTACTACAGTGATTGATTACCCTGCCTGCCAGTAGTTAACACCTCTGCCATTGCTGAGGAGGAGAAAGTGACAGAGCTGGCCTTGCTCACAGTGACTATGGACTGCTTGGGGGCCACGAAGGCACTGTGTGTGGGTTGTGAGTTGTCCCTCGACACTGGGACTTGGCGCTGGATAGTGAGGTGCTTTCAAGGTTCACAGAGGACACAGTCCTAGCCCGTGAGTTGGTAGTTAGGCTTTTCTGTCTCAGCTCAGCCTCAGATTTGCTACTGTCCTCCCTCCCCAGGAGTCCCTGTAGGGCCCACTGTTTGTACAGCATTGCACAACATGCAGGCGCACCACAAAAGATCAAAGGGGGTGACTTCCGACCTGAACTTGCTACTTATCCATTGACTTGGGAAGACCACGCACTTGTCTATAAATGCCACAGAGATGTCACTGCAAAGCAGTAGGTAAGCAGATTCGTAATCACCACCACCACACTAATGGCAGCAGCTGAATTTCCTGTGTACAGCAAAATGCCCTTGCAGCCTGTGAGGTGGGTATCTTCACACCTAGTGCTCACTAGCCACAGTGGCAGAGCCAGGCTGTGAACGTGGCTGCTGCCCCCAAAGCCAGGCTGGTGCACTCACGTCCAGTTTGTGCCAGGGATGGAGAAAGAACGTTGATGCTGGGCCCCCTCGCCTGGCCTGGGGAAGACTGCTGCTCTGTGGGGCAGCATCATGTGAGCATTCATTGACACAGGAGTGAAAGGCTCCTGTGAAAAAGCTGCTGTTTCACCAAACTGTTGATACCCCTGCTCTAGGACTACAGTCATGTTTGCCATTTGCTGGTTCCCAGTCCCAGGGAGTTTCTTTTTTTCAAATTTTTAAATAGCTTTATTGAGATGTAATTCACAAACCATAAAATTTACTTTTTATGATTTTAATATGTAAACTTAAAAATTTTTTTTTTATTTTTTTAGAGATGGGGTCTCACTGTGTTGCCTAGGCTGATCTCAAACTCCTGGCCTCAAGTAATCTTCCCACCTTGGCCTCCCAAAATGTAGGGATTACAGGTGTGAGCCACCACGCCCAGCCCAATATGTAAACTTTAACATGATTTTTATGAGAGTCACAGATTTGTGCAACCATCACCACTGTCTAGTTCCAGGACATATCATCACCCCAAAGAGAAACCCGGTACCCATTCGCAGCCACCCCTCATTCCCTCATTCCTCCCACTCCTTGGCAACCACTCAACTGTTTTTCATCTCCATGGATTTACCTATTCCGGACATCTCATATTAATAGAATCATACAGTATGTGGTCTTTTGTAACTGACTCTTTTCACTAGCATAGTGTTTTCAAGGTTCATCCATGCTGTAGCTGGTACCAGTACTTCATCCCTTTTTAGTGCCAAATAATAGTACATGCTGAGGACCGTTTTATTTACCCATTCACTAGTTGATGGATATTTGGATTGTTTTCCACTTTCAGGCTATTAAATAATGCTAAACATTCAAATACAATTTTCTGTGTGGACATACATTTTCATTTCTCT